TGCCTCTTCCTGGGCTCCGGGTCTGTGTCCACAGTGTCCTGCGTGGCCCTCGCGCTGCCTCTGGTTGCCCACATTCCTGCAACTCTGTGACCACAGCAGGGGCGATTACACATTCCTGGCCTGGCAGCCAACAGTGTAAAAAAGAACAGAATGTCCTAGGGCCCCGCCTAGCCCCCAGCTTCACCTGGGCCCCTCCCGGGTCTGGACAAGGTTGGAGGGGGTGGCGAGGAATCAGCAGGAAAGAGGAGGGACCAGGAGGAGGCAGACGCATCCCACCTGAGTGCGCTGCTCCCACTTAGTGAGCGGGGAGGAGACCTGCAGAGACCTCTTCTCTCTTCTCTGCAGGGCCTGAGGGTGAGGCTGACCTGTGGGTGCCCTTGGAGGGCTGCCCACTTGCTGAGCCTCTAGCTCCTGGAAGCACACTTGGGACTCCCCCCTTGCTCTCCTTCCTGGAGACAGACTCCCTTTGGTGCTGGCTCCTTCTATTTGCCCCCACCACTGCCCCCCACCTGCCTCTACTCACTCAGTGCCCCTCCTCCATCCCTATCTCTCTGTCCTTCGCTGTCCCTCTCTATTGTCTCCCTCTTTCTGCCCTCCTGTCCTCCCGGTTCCCCACCCAGGCCCTCTCAGCCTGGCTGGCCCCTTCTCCTTGTGTTGCCCTCCTAGCTGTGGGCTCAGGATCCTTCTACTTGTTCAGATCTTTGCCCCTCACCTGCCATCCTGTCCCCCAGCCTCCTTGCCTGTCTGCGTCTAAAGCCCCTGCCCAGAGTCCGCCTTCTCAGGTCCAGTACTCCCAGTTCACCTGCCCTCGGGAGCCCTCCTTCCTTCGGAAAACTCCCGGCTCTGACTCCTCCTCAGCCCCTCCCCCCGCCCTGCTCACCTTTAATTGAGATGCTAATGAGATTCCTGTCGCTTCCATCCCTGGCCGGCCAGCGGGCGGGCTCCCCAGCCAGGCCGCTGCACCTGTCAGGTGAGGGGGAGGAGAGGTTTGGCTGCCAGATTCAACTGGAAAGGAACCAGTCCCAGTCCAGCCGCAACCTGGGAGTGGGAAGCTGGAGGCAGCCCAGACCTCCTGGAGCCCTGCAGTCCTGGGGCAGAGACAGAATCAGGACACAGCTCGAGGTCAGGGCCAGAGGCTGGAGCTGAGGGCCTAGAGTGAGAGGGGGCAAGGCAAGGGGGGGAGAGGAAGAGAGGCAGGATTAGAGAGAGGAGGCAGGCCAGAAAGAGGAGAGCAGGAGAGACCCAAAGAGAAACAGAAGGCAGATAGAGAGGGAGTGAGAGGCAGGAGCTGAGACACAGATCCTGGAGGAAGAAGACCAAAGGAAGGGGGCAGAGACAGAAAGGGAGGTGCTAGGACAAAACTCGAAAGGTGGCCCTATCAGGGAAGCAGAGGAGAGGCCGTTCTAGGGAAGCCCAGCTCCGGCACTTTTGGCCCCAACTCCCGCAGGTCTGCTGGCTCCAGGAAAGGTGGAGGAGGGAGGGAGGAGTGGGAGAATGTGGGCGCAGGGTGGGACATGGGCATGGCCAGGGGCAGCCTCACTCGGGTTCCAGGGGTGATGGGAGAGGGCACTCAGGGCCCAGAGCTCAGCCTTGACCCTGACCCTTGCTCTCCCCAATCCACTCCGGGGCTCATGAAGGGGAACAAGCTGGAGGAGCAGGACCCTAGACCTCTGCAGCCCATACCAGGTCTCATGGAGGGGAACAAGCTGGAGGAGCAGGACTCTAGCCCTCCACAGTCCACTCCAGGGCTCATGAAGGGGAACAAGCGTGAGGAGCAGGGGCTGGGCCCCGAACCTGCGGCGCCCCAGCAGCCCACGGCGGAGGAGGAGGCCCTGATCGAGTTCCACCGCTCCTACCGAGAGCTCTTCGAGTTCTTCTGCAACAACACCACCATCCACGGCGCCATCCGCCTGGTGTGCTCCCAGCACAACCGCATGAAGACGGCCTTCTGGGCAGTGCTGTGGCTCTGCACCTTTGGCATGATGTACTGGCAATTCGGCCTGCTTTTCGGAGAGTACTTCAGCTACCCCGTCAGCCTCAACATCAACCTCAACTCGGACAAGCTCGTCTTCCCCGCAGTGACCATCTGCACCCTCAATCCCTACAGGTCGGTTAGTCCCTCTGCCCCTTCCCTGGTGCCTGGCCTGACCCTCTTCCCCTCGCCCCTTCAGGTACCCGGAAATTAAAGAGGAGCTGGAGGAGCTGGACCGCATCACAGAGCAGACGCTCTTTGACCTGTACAAATACAGCTCCTTCACCACTCTCGTGGCCGGCTCCCGCAGCCGTCGCGACCTGCGGGGGACTCTGCCGCACCCCTTGCAGCGCCTGAGGGTCCCGCCCCCGCCTCACGGGGCCCGTCGAGCCCGTAGCGTGGCCTCCAGCTTGCGGGACAACAACCCCCAGGTGGACTGGAAGGACTGGAAGATCGGCTTCCAGCTGGTGAGGCCCGCAGCGCCGAGGGGCCCGCCCCGGTGTCCCCTCTGACTCTAGTCTCTGTGTCCAGTGCAACCAGAACAAATCGGACTGCTTCTACCAGACATACTCATCAGGGGTGGATGCGGTGAGGGAGTGGTACCGCTTCCACTACATCAACATCCTGTCGAGGCTGCCAGAGACTCTGCCATCCCTGGAGGAGGACACGCTGGGCAACTTCATCTTCGCCTGCCGCTTCAACCAGGTCTCCTGCAACCAGGCGTGAGTCAGTCCTGCCTGGCTCCTTGCTCTCCCTCTCTGACCCTACTCTCTCTTTCCTGATAAGGAATTACTCTCACTTCCACCACCCGATGTATGGAAACTGCTATACTTTCAATGACAAGAACAACTCCAACCTCTGGATGTCTTCCATGCCTGGAATCAACAACGGTGAGAAGCTCCCTGCTTGCTCCATGGCGCCCCTCTGCCAACTCTGCTCTCTCTGCACCCCTAGGTCTGTCCCTGATGCTGCGCGCAGAGCAGAATGACTTCATTCCCCTGCTGTCCACAGTGACTGGGGCCCGGGTAATGGTGCACGGGCAGGATGAACCTGCCTTTATGGATGATGGTGGCTTTAACTTGCGGCCTGGCGTGGAGACCTCCATCAGCATGAGGAAGGCAAGGATGCTGACTGGGAGGCCTGGAAGGAGCCTCTGATCTCTTGGTGTATGTGGGTTCATAGGAAACCCTGGACAGACTTGGGGGCGATTATGGCGACTGCACCAAGAATGGCAGTGATGTTCCTGTTGAGAACCTTTACCCTTCAAAGTACACACAGCAGGTGAGGCCCAACCTGATTCCGTGGCAGCCACTCCCCCTCTCCTCTCCACCCTCCTCCCTTCCAGGTGTGTATTCACTCCTGCTTCCAGGAGAGCATGATCAAGGAGTGTGGCTGTGCCTACATCTTCTATCCGCGGCCCCAGAACGTGGAGTACTGTGACTACAGAAAGCACAGTTCCTGGGGTGAGACTCCAGGGAGCCCCCACCCTGCCCCACTAGGAGAACAGGCATCTCTCTGTACCCACAGGGTACTGCTACTATAAGCTCCAGGTTGACTTCTCCTCAGACCACCTGGGCTGTTTCACCAAGTGCCGGAAGCCATGCAGGTTAGTGTCCCCTTCCCCGGGTACAGGTTGGGCCCCAACACTGAGCACCTTTCTCCATCCCCAGCGTGACCAGCTACCAGCTCTCTGCTGGTTACTCACGATGGCCCTCGGTGACATCCCAGGTAGAGTGTGGGGAAGGGATGGGTGGGGGATGGTGACCTTGATGACACCCCCATTCTTTCCTAGGAATGGGTCTTCCAGATGCTATCGCGACAGAACAATTACACCGTCAACAACAAGAGGTCAGTCCTGCCCTGGTCCCAGCCACAAGAAGCATTTCTTCCCACCCTCTGCCCCACACCTAAGAAATGGAGTGGCCAAAGTCAACATCTTCTTCAAGGAGCTGAACTACAAAACCAATTCTGAGTCTCCCTCTGTCACGGTAGGTCGTGCCTGGATGGAGCCTGTGATGCTGTCCCATCGTCAATGTACCTCTCCTCTCACAGATGGTCACCCTCCTGTCCAACCTGGGCAGCCAGTGGAGCCTGTGGTTCGGCTCCTCGGTGTTGTCTGTGGTGGAGATGGCTGAGCTCGTCTTTGACCTGCTGGTCATCATGTTCCTCATGCTGCTCCGAAGGTTCCGAAGCCGATACTGGTCTCCAGGCCGAGGGGGCAGGGGTGCTCAGGAGGTAGCCTCCACCCTGGCATCCTCCCCTCCTTCCCACTTCTGCCCCCACCCCATGTCTCTGTCCTTGTCCCAGCCAGGCCCTGCTCCCTCTCCAGCCTTGACAGCCCCTCCCCCTGCCTATGCCACCCTGGGCCCCCGCCCATCTCCAGGGGGCTCTGCAGGGGCCAGTTCCTCCACCTGTCCTCTGGGGGGGCCCTGAGAGGGAAGGAGAGGTTTCTCACACCAAGGCAGATGCTCCTCTGGTGGGAGGGTGCTGGCCCTGGCAAGATTGAAGGATGTGCAGGGCTTCCTCTCAGAGCCGCCCAAACTGCCGTTGATGTGTGGAGGGGAAGCAAGATGGGTAAGGGCTCAGGAAGTTGCTCCAAGAACAGTAGCTGATGAAGCTGCCCAGAAGTGCCTTGGCTCCAGCCCTGTACCCCTTGGTACTGCCTCTGAACACTCTGGTTTCCCCACCCAACTGCGGCTAAGTCTCTTTTTCCCTTGGATCAGCCAAGCGAAACTTGGAGCTTTGACAAGGAACTTTCCTAAGAAACCGCTGATAACCAGGACAAAACACAACCAAGGGTACACGCAGGCATGCACGGGTTTCCTGCCCAGCGACGGCTTAAGCCAGCCCCCGACTGGCCTGGCCACACTGCTCTCCAGTAGCACAGATGTCTGCTCCTCCTCTTGAACTTGGGTGGGAAACCCCACCCAAAAGCCCCCTTTGTTACTTAGGCAATTCCCCTTCCCTGACTCCCGAGGGCTAGGGCTAGAGCAGACCCGGGTAAGTAAAGGCAGACCCAGGGCTCCTCTAGCCTCATACCCGTGCCCTCACAGAGCCATGCCCCGGCACCTCTGCCCTGTGTCTTTCATACCTCTACATGTCTGCTTGAGATATTTCCTCAGCCTGAAAGTTTCCCCAACCATCTGCCAGAGAACTCCTATGCATCCCTTAGAACCCTGCTCAGACACCATTACTTTTGTGAACGCTTCTGCCACATCTTGTCTTCCCCAAAATTGATCACTCCGCCTTCTCCTGGGCTCCCGTAGCACACTATAACATCTGCTGGAGTGTTGCTGTTGCACCATACTTTCTTGTACATTTGTGTCTCCCTTCCCAACTAGACTGTAAGTGCCTTGCGGTCAGGGACTGAATCTTGCCCGTTTATGTATGCTCCATGTCTAGCCCATCATCCTGCTTGGAGCAAGTAGGCAGGAGCTCAATAAATGTTTGTTGCATGAAGGAATGTCTGGAGAGCTGGATGGGGCATCATG